TTTTTGTATTTTTAGTAGAGATGGGGTTTCACCATGTTGTCCAGGCTGGTCTCAAACTCCTGACCTCAAGTGATCCACCCACTTTGGCCTCCCAAAGTGCTGGGATTACAGGCATGAGCCACTGAGCCCAGCCGGGAACCCACAGGTTTTTTGGATGGTCTCTGAATGTCATGTAACTCTTTTATTTTTTATCAAAAAAAATTTTTTTGACACAGTATCTTGCTGTGTTGCCCAGACTGGAGTGCAGTGGCAAGATCACGGCTCACTGCAGCTTCTAACTCCTGGGCTCAAGTGATCTTCCTGTCACATGAGTCTCCCAAGTAGTTGGAACACAGGTGCCAGCCACCACACCTGGCTAATTTGGTTTGGTTTTGTTTTTTTAGAGATGGGCTCTTGCTATGTTGCCTATACTGGTCTCGAACTGCTGGCCTCAGGCAATCTTCCTCCCTTGGCCACCCAAAGTGCTGGGATTACAAGCATGAGCCACTGTGCACAGCTGAAATTTTTTGACTTAGTCTTTTTGTACATGTGATATTTTATTCATAGAATCCATAAATGGAAGGGAAATTTCTGAGTTCAGAGCAATACATATGATACAAAACTTGATATATAGACTAGAGTTTCTTAGCCGAACTGGAGGGGCTGGCTTAGGTAATCCATGGATTCCCTGAAACTGGGGACACCATTGGAAATATGTGTGAGCTCAGGGGCAGTTTCCTATGATTTTTAGGCCTCAAAATGTCTCTTGGACTCAAAATTGCCTTAGGGCAGAGGACGTGTGTACCCCCAGTATAGAATCTCGGACAGTGAATGTGAGTAAACATTCGGCAGAAAAGCTCTGCCAAACTGAGTGCTCTGATGTGACTTTTTCATCAAGTCAGTATTCCTGGGATCTCTTGTACGTGATAATCTCACTCTTGTACATGATAATCTCACTCTTGTACATGATACTCTCACTCTTATAAGGTTTCATCGTTTCTGCTTACCCTAGTTTTCTTTCCCACTCTGTTCCCTCTCCCACCAGACTGGACTCTGAAATGGGCATGTACAGAGACGAAGAGACCCCAACATGCTTCAGGCTTTGAGTGGAGAGGACACAGCCTCTGCTGGGACAGGGAATAGAGGGATGTGGAGTCCCTGAAGATGCTTTTGGACAATGGTCTGAGGTTGGGACAGTGGCAGGAGATACCATTCACCCAGGATCTCCAGGACAAGAGATCAGCCTGGCAGTTACATGTGTTTTTTTTCAAACTGGTTGCCAGGTTGGCATGAACGATGACATCAGAGATTCCGACCTTCCTGATTGGAGGGACCGGACTCCGTGGTGCCTGGAGATCAGTTGGACAACAGTATCTTCTCAGAGCTGTTCTCTACTCCTGACTTCTCCTAGGCTTGAGAATTGATAACATACTCTTCTGGATCCTAGAAGTGTCCAGAAGAAGGCCATGGACAGAACGGAGACTAGGTTCCGTAAGAGGGGACAGATTACGGGAAAGATCACGACCAGCCGTCAACCGCACCCCCAGAATGAGCAGAGTCCCCAGCGGAGCACCTCGGGGTACCCCCTCCAGGAGGTGGTGGATGATGAAATGTTGGGACCATCAGGTGAGGGGACTGGTGGAAGAAGAGGTGGGATAGCATTACACGGTGGCCTGGTTTCTTTACTCAGCCCCTGGGGTAGATCCCAGCCCCCCATGTAGGTCCCTTGGCTGGAAAAGGAAGAGGGAGTGGTCAGATGAATCTGAGGAGGAGCCGGAGAAGGAGCTCGCCCCTGAGCCTGAGGAGACCTGGGTAGTGGAGATGCTGTGTGGGCTCAAGATGAAGCTGAAGCAACAGCGAGTGTCATCCATCCTCCCTGAGCACCACAAGGACTTCAACAGTCAGCTTGGTAGGAGGATACCCCAGAGAGCACCTCCAATCGCATTACACCGTGGCCTGGTTTCTTTACTCAGCCCCTGGGGTAGATCCCAGCCCCCCGCATAGGTCCTTTTGCTGGAAAAGGAAGATGGAGTGGTGGGACGAATCTGAGGAGTCGTTGGAGGAGGAGCCACGGAAGGTGCTCGCCCCTGAGCCTGAGGAGATCTGGGTGGCGGAGATGCTGTGTGGCCTCAAGATGAAGCTGAAGCGACGGCGAGTGTCGCTCGTGCTCCCTGAGCACCACGAGGCCTTCAACAGGCTGCTTGGTAGGAGGACACCCCAGAGAGCACCTCCAATCTTCTCACACTGACATCTGCTCTCTAATCACAGAGGATCCTGTCATTAAAAGATTCTTGGCCTGGGACAAAGATCTGAGGGTGTCGGACAAGGTAAGGTTGTTCTCCATGTAACTGTTCCTGTTTCTCCCTCTCTGTGTTCCTTTCTCTCCATCAGTATCTCCTGGCTATGGTCATAGCGTATTTCAGCCGGGCTGGCTTCCCCTCCTGGCAATACCAACGCATTCATTTCTTCCTGGCTCTGTGAGTGGTTTGCTGCCTCCTATCCGTCAATACCCCTGAGCAGCAACCTGATTTCTGTCCTCAGCTACCTGGCCAATGACATGGAGGAGGACGACGAGGACTCCAAACAAAACATCTTCCACTTCCTGTATAGGAAGAACCGCTCTCGCATACCCTTGCTCCGTAAGCGTTGGTTCCAGTTAGGCCATTCCATGAACCCGAGGGCCAGGAAGAACCGCTCTCGCATACCCTTGCTCCGTAAGCGTCGGTTCCAGTTATACCGTTCCACGAACCCGAGGGCCAGGAAGAACCGCTCTCGCATACCCTTGCTCCGTAAGCATCGGTTCCAGTTATACCGTTCCATGAACTCGAGGGCCAGGAAGAACCGCTCTCAGATAGTCCTGTTCCAGAAACGACGGTTCCACTTCTTCTGTTCCATGAGCTGCAGGGCTTGGGTTTCCCCAGAGGAGTTGGAGGAGGTGAGTGGGGCCTGGGGAGGTGGAGGAGGTGGGGAGGAATTGGGTGGGCTGGAGGCTGGATGAGGGGAGAGAGGGGTATCCTGGCGAGTCCCCGTCTTCTCAAAGGGCGTTTGTTTTTCCAGATCCAGGCTTATGACCCAGAGCACTGGGTGTGGGCGCGAGATCGCGCTCACCTTTCCTAGAGCTCCAGGGACCGGGGAGGCCTGAGGTCATCGGCCTGAGAGAAGGTACATCTGCATCCTCTGGGGTAAAGGCAGAATATTGGGGTCTATTTCGGAAATCCGAAGAACCCAATTGCTTGATCTGGCTTCAAGCCTGGGCAACGTGGCGAGATCCCCTCTCCACAAAAATACAAAAATTAGCCAGGCGATGTGGGACGCATCTCTACTCCCAACTACTCAGGAGGCTGAGGCGGGAGGATCGCTGGAGCCTGGAAGGTCGGGGCCGCACGGAGCCCTGATCCTGCCACTGCACTCCAGTCTGGGCGACAGAGTGAGACCCTGCCTCAAAAATAATCATAAAAACTGAGTTTGGGGAGGTTCATTATGATTGACGCACTTGAGTTACTGATTTGGGTCGAGGGTTCAGTGAAGCTTTGGTTTACATCTTGTGCAGCTAACCACGTTGAGCACAGAGCATGAGACTTCATCATGAGGAGGTAGGATTAAGGATTAGGCTTCTGGACTCGTGGTTCGTGATGTTGTCACATTAGAAACACATCTAGCATGGTTACAAGTTTAGATCTTAAGTGACACAAAAGGCCCCAGCTGTGATAAAGTCCAAAGCCACATTCTCTGAGGGTGCCCTACTCCCTGGGCAGACCCACCCAAAGTCCTTGGTATGAAGCAGATCACTGGGGCTGACCTTGGGTGTATTAAGTGAGTTTTGGAGTCGTGGTCACCAAAGTGTGAGTTTCACAGTTGAACACGATGGTTCAGAAGCAGGGTATAGAATGAAAGGCAGCAGATAAAATTGCATTTCTCAATTGACATGGGACGTGAATAACTTTCCTGTCTAGAGAGCTGCCTCCTTGAAGTGTGACATTGTCTCTCTCGCTTCCAGAACACCGGACCCAGGGGAGATGTGGATTTTCAGCAGGAACTTTATTCCAATGCTAATGGCAGACACCAGGCAGGAGGAGAGGAACCATTTGTGCAGATCATCTAGAAGAACCTGGACCATTCTTGATGGAGCTGAATACAGTGATCACGTTGTCCTCCTAGGAGCAGGGGTGGGGGGAGGGGGGTGGGGTCCTTCTAGGAGTCCTTGGAGAAAAGTAAGAAACCAGGAGCGTTTCCAGTTCCACCCTTTCCTGCGGCACCACCACCCTTTTTATATTGCTGAATTCCAACCTCCCTGGGGCGGAACCTGGAGGTCCTGTTTCTTACGGACTTGCAGTCCAGGAGGATTTGAAGGCACAATGCAGGGGCTCAGATTGGGACAGAATTCTTTTGTGAAATATCAGTGCCACAGATTGTAACAGATAGCTTCATGCACACTCTGCATTTTATTGGTTTGTTTGGAAAATGTCGGCCATTGAATTATTCATAGATTTATTTCAAATAGTTTGGAAATTGTTGTACTTTTGAAAACATGCTGTTCCTGTAGTTTTTTGATGAGAGTTATAGTTGTTATATATACATAAAGCTAATTTTCTTTTCATTTTTAAGAGACAATTCTTTTATCCTAAATATTTTATTATCTTTAAATTTGTTTCTGTATTATTATATGTGCTCCTGAAGCGAGCACTCTTTTTATCTATGATACTTCCATAATAATCTCTTCTATTTATAGCTATTGGTAGTTCCCCACCAGAAAAATACATAATTCTGGTGATAGAAATTTT